TGAGCCTCAAAGGGATGACTTTGAGTTTGTGTCTGTCCTTTTTCCATAAGGAGTTTTCTCGCGGGCAAATGGTGAGGGAGGGATGTAGGTTGTTATCTTTGTAGCTATCTTATTTAGCAATAAAACAGGAGGCAAGTTTGCCTGACGTAGTTTCCAGCTTGACTTTTTCCTTGGCTTAGTGATTTAGTTTCCTTTCGCATTGCTAACTCAATCACAGGAGACAGGAGTGTGAACTGAATATAGCAAGAATGCCAAAGTATGTAACAGTTTCCTTAGTCATGATAGAGACTGAGAAACATCGGCTCACCTAAGCTTTGAGGTTAGCTGGAGTCCAGTAGAAGAGTTATAACTAAACACTGGCCCTTGTCTGTTTCCACTTGTGCCCATTCATTGAAGCTGAGATTGGACTGAGTACATTTGTGACTATGTACCAGTAGCAAAGGTGATAGAAGTCAAACATAGCTCTTAGTTTTAGGGGCTCATGGCCTCCTGGGGAAGGGACCCATCAGGCATAGCTGGCAGTCATGGCCAGGGTTGTGGAAGCCCAGGTCCAGGCAGGGTTCAAATGCTCCTCAGAGTGTGCCAGCAGCCTCAGCCTCAGGGAGAGCTTGTCAGGGGATGTTTTACAAGGTCTCCAAAAGCCTCTTATGCCCTCCAGAGTGAAAAGCACGGCATTGTTGATGAAGTCTTGTGGCAAATATGCAAGGCACGTGTGGATATTTCTTTCTCTTGGAGGCTTACAAGGTAGCCCCGGTCTCCTGGTGCAGTGTTTATAGCATAGTCCACTGGGACTGCCGCTCTGACAAAGACTGTGTCACTACTTTGTGGAATGTTATTTTAGAACTTCCAGAATGCCTCAGTAAATCCTGACTGCCATGTAACTGTGTACTGTGCTGCTGAGCTCTTAACATGAAGCAGCAGTAGTGACCCTGGCGGGCCAGGCTGACGTGCGTGGGAACAGTGGGAGTGACCCTGGCTGGGAAGCAGGGAGGCCTGGATATTGTTTCTCCTGGCTCTGTGTCCTGCCATTCTCGTCCCTGTGCTCAGAGCTCTCAAGCACCCACGATGGCCTTCTCAGGCCGAGCGCGCCCCTGCATTATCCCAGAGAACGAAGAAATCCCCCGAGCAGCCCTTAACACTGTCCACGAGGCCAATGGGACCGAGGACGAGAGGGCTGTTTCCAAACTGCAGCGCAGGCACAGTGACGTGAAAGTCTACAAGGAGTTCTGTGACTTTTATGCGAAATTGTGAGTGTCTCCTCTCCTGGAGTGCCCTCTTCGTCTGCAACCTGCTGTTCTTTGCGTGTTACAGCAACATGGCCAACGCCCTGGCCAGCGCCACTTGCGAGCGCTGCAAGGGCGGCTTTGCGCCCGCTGAGAAGATCGTGAACAGTAATGGGGAGCTGTACCATGAGCAGTGTTTCGTGTGCGCTCAGTGCTTCCAGCAGTTCCCAGAAGGACTCTTCTATGAGGTGAGTTGCACTGGACAAAAGCAGGGAGGTGCTGTTTGTAAGTTGGTGGTACCCTCTCTTTCAGTTTGAAGGAAGAAAGTACTGTGAACATGACTTTCAGATGCTCTTTGCCCCTTGCTGTCATCAGTGTGGTAAGTTTTACTGCTAAATGTCAAGTAAAAAGAGTAACATCCTTTGTGTGTTGCTTTCCCACAGGTGAATTCATCATTGGCCGAGTTATCAAAGCCATGAATAACAGCTGGCATCCGGAGTGCTTCCGCTGTGACCTCTGCCAGGAAGTTCTGGCAGATATCGGGTTTGTCAAGAATGCTGGGAGGTAGGTGGATTTTCATCCTTGTCAGATGTGGGAAATTTTAAATTTAAGTTTTGACTCTGTTTAGACACCTGTGTCGCCCCTGTCATAATCGTGAGAAAGCCAGAGGCCTTGGGAAATACATCTGCCAGAAATGCCATGCTATCATCGATGAGCAGCCTCTGATATTCAAGAACGACCCCTACCATCCAGACCATTTCAACTGCGCCAACTGCGGGTACTGGAATTGTTTCTTTTTTATTACACAAGAGTATTAAGCTGTGTGTCTTTCTCACGGACAGGAAGGAGCTGACTGCCGATGCACGGGAGCTGAAAGGGGAGCTATACTGCCTCCCATGCCATGATAAAATGGGGGTCCCCATCTGTGGTGCTTGCCGACGGCCCATCGAAGGGCGCGTGGTGAACGCTATGGGCAAGCAGTGGCATGTGGAGGTGAGTTCTAAATGGCAAAGGGTAACCAATCCTTCAAAAATGACCTATAGCAATTTTTTTTCAGCATTTTGTTTGTGCCAAGTGTGAGAAACCCTTTCTTGGACATCGCCATTATGAGAGGAAAGGCCTGGCATATTGTGAAACTCACTATAACCAGGTATTGACCTTAGTCACTGGATGCTAGATAGACTTGAACTTTGACCACCTTTTTTTATTTTCAGCTATTTGGTGATGTTTGCTTCCACTGCAATCGTGTTATAGAAGGTGATGGTAAGTATCTGTGTGAGTTTTAGATTGGTGCCCATGTGACCAGATCTCTTTCCTCTTTCTCCAGTGGTCTCTGCTCTTAATAAGGCCTGGTGCGTGAACTGCTTTGCCTGTTCTACCTGCAACACTAAATTAACACTCAAGTAAGTGTACGGTTTTGTCCAGTGTGAATCCTTTTCTTCTATTCCTTCTTTGTCCTACTCAAAGGGATAAGTTTGTTGAAATTGACCTAAAGCCAGTCTGCAAACACTGTTATGAGAAAATGCCAGAAGAATTTAAGAGGCGACTTGCCAAACGGGAGAGAGAAGCAAAGGATAAGGACAAGCAGAAAAAGAAAAAGCCAGTCTGTTTGTAAACTTTTCTATCCCTGTGTCATCATTTTCACTGCTTTCTCCTTTGGTTAGTCCTTTGGAATATGTTTTTGTTCTGTTACTTCTTTTTTTTTATAATTTTTTGTCTTTAGGAATAAGTTTGTGGAGTTTGACATGAAGCCAGTCTGTAAGAAGTGCTATGAGAAATTTCCATTGGAGCTGAAGAAAAGACTTAAGAAACTAGCTGAGACCTTAGGAAGGAAATAAGTTCCTTTATTTTTTCTTTTCTATGCAAGATAAGAGATTACCAACATTACTTGTCTTGATCTACCCATATTTAAAGCTATATCTCAAAGCAGTTGAGAGAAGAGGACCTATATGAATGGTTTTATGTCATTTTTTTAATTAAAAAAGAAAAATTCATATAATCGTGTTTAAAACACAAATGAAGTCAGTATTTGCCTTTGTTAACCCTTATCCATTTGTTGACATGTAGACTGTTTACAAAAAAAAAACACATGGTTAAATGTTAAATTTTAATTAAGGCCCCCAAAAATTAAATATAACTTTTTAAAATGAAAGGAGTCACCTTTTACATGACTCAGGTGAAAAAACAGTATAAACATTAATTTACTTTGTGTTCAAAAGAAAATTCCAACTGCTGTTGGGGAAGGACACAGAAAAGAAAAATAACCACCCAAGAAAAACAAAAACAAGAAAAACAAATCTTATACAATCTTAGTATATTTATCAAACTAGTAGCTAGAAAGTGAATATGCACATTACTAAGACAAAAAACAAGTGTAATTCAGAACTACTTGATTTTTTTTAGTTAAATGCAATAATTATTATGCTTAGTTTTATAACCTGCTCTCCTTGTGAATTCTTCCTTCAAATGATTACTTAACGCAGTAGTAATAGCTAGCTGTAGGATGTCCTTTAAATTTTTGTGCAAAAAAAAATTTATACCAGGTATTTGGAAATATACTTTACAATATTGGAAAATGAAGTATTTTTAATGTATTACAGCAATTATGTTTCTAAGCTTAATGTTAAGCATGTAGTCTTAGAATAGGACATGAAATTAAATTGTATGTAGCTTGGAATATATTGCTTCAGAAAACTGAATGTGTATGTCGGTCATATTGCCTTTATAACCATGCTAATATCTATGCTTTATACATACTCAAACTTGCCTTGCCTTAAAAACATACATACTACATACTTAAATCAGGAATTCTAGCCATCTCACAGAATACCAACTAAAACTAAGTGCATTGAGATCTGAGATTGGTAAACCCAGATTCATTTACCACAGCTGTAATTAAGTTTTTAGAAACTATTCTCTTTTTGGGGAAATCCATTGAAGTTAATTTCTGTTATCTTATTAGAAGAAAATGATGTTGATATGTGTTTCAGATTTTCCATTTGAAATCTTATAATTAATTTGATTTATTTACTGTAAGTAGGAGGTATAAATGACACTCTTAAATTGGAAGGAGGGGTGTTTTAGTGTCTGTTTTAGGTCAAAATTAGTGATTCTATTTTTATCAAAAGTTTTATCCTGAAGTTTCAGGACCACTCTTCCTTAATAAACTTGTTAATGGAAAGCGAGCTTTATGAACATTTAAAAATGTTGCTGCTGCTTTGTTGCTTAAAAAGAAAGTTGCCAAGAGAGACTTCTTAGGGAAAATATTTGGGTTTTTTTTCCAAAAATTGCTGAAATATTGTTTTGCCATTTTTAAAAAGTCTCAGGTTATTACCACTCTGCCATTAAATATTTGTATGCCTGCATTTTTAAAAATTCTGTGCATGTACTTTATGGAGTACATTCTATTTTTGTTTTCAGATACCCTACAACCAATTTTTTTTAGTAATCTTTTAGAATTGAAATTATCATAAATGATCGAGAATAATCATCACATAGTTTAAGATTGTATATGTTGAGTAGTTTAAAACAATCTTTGCATTTTACAGTAAGAATCAAAGTCCCTTCAGTGTGCCTTTGTCAGCTAATATGTGACCAGCAATGACAACCTTGGGAGTATTTATTAAATATTATGCTATGAATATAGGCAACACAGAACAGGGTTTGCAGTATAGCGTCTTGATGCTAAATTCTCATATACCTCTACACGAGAAATATGGAGGAGAAAAACAAGCATTTACATATATTCTTCGTCACTTTGAAGATGCATGGCCTGAACTCGACTGCTTGTGTTTGTTTACATATCAGGCATACCCAGGCATCTCCTGCAGCCAGAGGTTCCATTGCTGTCTTTGCTCAGTCCTCTTTTAAAATATGAATTAGTGGACAGGCACGGTGCCTCACACCTGTAATCCCAGCACTTTGGGAGGTCGAGGCAGGTGGATCACGAGGTCAGGAGATCAAGACCATCCTGGCTACCACTGAAACCCCATCTCTACTACAAAAAAATTAGCCGGGCGTGGTGGCGGGCACCTGCAGTCCCAGCTACTCGGGAGGCTGAGGCAGGAGAATGGTGGGAACCCGGGAGGCAGAGCTTGCAGTGAGCCAAGATCACGCCACTGCACTCCAGCCTGGGCAACAGAGCAAGACTCTGTCTCAAAAAAAATAAATAAATAAATTATGAATGAGTATTTTCTAGAAATTCAACTTGCTAAGCCTGTAATACTTAAGGGTAGTTTATCTAGATACAGTACTTTCTTCCCTGATAAGTAGTATCATTGGAGCCCTTAGGTATAGGAGAAGAGGAAGAAGTTTAAAAAGTGTAAGTGGGCCGGGCGTGGTGGCTCATGCCTGTAATCCCAGCACTTTGGGAGGCCGAGGGGGGCGGATCACGAGGTCAGGAGATCCAGACTATCCTGGCTAACAAGGTGAAACCCCGTCTCTACTAAAAATACAAAAAAAAACATTAGCCAGGCGTGGTGGCGGGCGCTTGTAGTCCCAGCTACTCGGGAGGCTGAGGTAGGAGAATGGCTTGAACCCAGGAGGCGGAGCTTGCAGTGAGCCGAGATTGCACCACTGCACTCCAGCCTGGGCGACAGAGCAAGACTCCGTCTCAAAAAAAAAAAAAAAGTGTAAGTGGATTAAAAGAGAAACTTGGTCTAGTTCATAATATTTTTAATAGGGCTTTCCCTGGCTGCTGGAAAACTTAGGCCAGTAAGCATCTCTTTGTTTAAAGTCCTACAAGACAATTTGAAATAATTCATTGTTCATGCCAAAATTCTAAGTACTGTTTTTCTTAGCAAGTGTAACATAATCAGGAACAATGGGTACAAGTAAAACATTCTTTGGATGATATTCAAAGCCTTATTAGCACTGCACCTGAATAATAGGTCATTTTGCCTCACTCATTTGCCAAAGTAGCCATTTCTAAGTTAAGGAAGTTTTTAGATAGGCTCATAGCCTTGTATTTCGTTTTAGATTGTAAGCTCAATGGCAGGGATACTATATTGGTAATTATGTTTTCATATAGCAACCACCACAGTATATTCTTGGTGCTTAATAAATGTTTATAATTGTTAACAATAACCTGTTGTATATTGTTTATTTTGAATGGTATA